ATGGGATCCAGACAAGGGCCTTCAGATATATAAATATCCCTTTCTGAGACTGACGGGAACTTGGACAGGGCCGAAGAGTGACCGAGGCATGCGGGAGAGAAGGGGCGCCTGGACTTTTGGAAGGATAAACATGCAGGCGCCAAAGGTGGCTTTAAAAATTACGTTAGATCTGCAACTGTTGTGAGTCTAAGGGCGCGATTCAACGAAGGCTGAATGGGACCCGGAGACCGAACGTTCCGGAGTCTTACCCCTTCACTTCGAAGTGAAGTGCCTCGAAGGCCCTGCGGGAAGAGGGAATTGCAATTAAGAGCAGATTTGAAGCTTCATCTCATTTTGTCTCTGCAGCCAGAAAATAAACTATCGTAAAGCATCCTACTGCGGGACACTGAGGTTTGCTTTTTGTTTCTAGGTTTATTTATTTATTTTCCAGGCTGGCTGCAAGGCAACTTGAACAAAATCTGGCTGCGCTCGGACTGGGGCGGCTCTTTCGTCTCTCCAGGTTTTTCGCGTCTCTCTACTTTCAGTGACACGACAACCAACGATGGCAGGCCGCAGCTGCACTGCTGGAAGCGCCCAGTTCCGCAGGCGGGAGGGCCGGAGGCGGCCACGCATTTCCACTCCCGGGGCGACAGGCTTCCGAAAGTTCACGTCCTCCTTCCAGAGTCCTTGGGTGCGGGCTGGGGCGAGAGGGGAGGGGGCGCGGTGACTGTCCCTCCAAGGAGCTGTCTTCCGAAGCCGCCAAGTCTCGGGCGGGTCCTCTTCGGAAGAGGGAGAAAGTTGGGCGGGACCACGGGGCGGGGCTGGTGGGTGGGGAGCGGGTGGGAGTCCGGGCGCCCCCAGCGCTCGCGAGCCGGGGTGGAGCCAGCAGCCCCGCGTGGCGTCCGCGTTTAAGATGCAAATCGAGTCCCCGCTCCCCACCTCCCCTCGCCCGGTAAGCGAGGCTCCGCCGCCGCCCACGCCTCCTGCGCGCCACGGCACCAGAGCAGGCGGCTCTACTTAAGCAGCGCGCGGGCCGCGACCCGGCACTCGCCTGGAGCGCGCGGGCAAGGCGGGCGGAGCGCACTGGAACTCAAGGGGGCGCACAGCGGCGCGCTCGCACCGCTCGGCTCCGCGCGGCTCTAGGAGGTGGCGGCGGTGGCGGTGGCGGCGGTGGCGGCGGCGGCGGCGGCGGGGCGCAGGGCTGAGCGAGCGTCCGGGTTCCGGGGCTCCGGGGAAGGCGGTTGCAGCTCCTGAGTGCAGCGCGGCTTCCTGCCACTGTCCCGGCCCGGCCACCTCTCTGTCATGGCTCTGGCGGACAGCACACGTGGATTACCCAACGGGGGCGGCGGCGGGGGCGGCAGTGGCTCCTCGTCGTCCTCCGCGGAGCCACCGCTCTTCCCCGACATCGTGGAGCTGAACGTGGGGGGCCAGGTGTACGTGACCCGGCGCTGCACGGTGGTGTCGGTGCCCGACTCGCTGCTCTGGCGCATGTTCACGCAGCAGCAGCCGCAGGAGCTGGCCCGGGACAGCAAAGGCCGCTTCTTTCTGGACCGGGACGGCTTCCTCTTCCGCTACATCCTGGATTACCTGCGGGACTTGCAGCTCGTGCTGCCCGACTACTTCCCCGAGCGCAGCCGGCTGCAGCGCGAGGCCGAGTACTTCGAGCTGCCAGAGCTCGTGCGCCGCCTCGGGGCGCCCCAGCAGCCCGGCCCGGGGCCGCCGCCCTCGCGGCGCGGGGTGCACAAGGAGGGCTCGCTGGGTGACGAGCTGCTGCCGCTTGGCTACTCGGAGCCCGAACAGCAGGAGGGCGCCTCTGCCGGGGCGCCGTCGCCCACGCTGGAGCTGGCTAGCCGCAGTCCGTCCGGGGGCGCGGCGGGCCCGCTGCTCACGCCGTCCCAGTCGCTGGACGGCAGCCGGCGCTCGGGCTACATCACCATCGGCTACCGCGGCTCCTACACCATCGGGCGGGACGCGCAGGCGGACGCCAAGTTCCGGCGAGTGGCGCGCATCACCGTTTGCGGAAAGACGTCGCTGGCCAAGGAGGTGTTTGGGGACACCCTGAACGAAAGCCGGGACCCCGACCGTCCCCCGGAGCGCTACACCTCGCGCTATTACCTCAAGTTCAACTTCCTGGAGCAGGCCTTCGACAAGCTGTCCGAGTCGGGCTTCCACATGGTGGCGTGCAGCTCCACGGGCACCTGCGCCTTTGCCAGCAGCACCGACCAGAGCGAGGACAAGATCTGGACCAGCTACACCGAGTACGTCTTCTGCAGGGAGTGAGCTCCCCAGACCCCCTCGCCACTCCAGCGCCCAGTCCTTCTCCTGCCCGAGAGATGATTACAGAGCCTCTTGTCCCACCTTTGTCCCCTGGCTGCTGCCCTCCCATTCTCCCCCTCCAGTAGTAGCTGGGTGAGACCTGTCCGCCCACCTTCCCTCCACTACAGAACCTGCAGCCGCAAATCCTCTGGGCTGCTTCGTCTTCTTTGGACCTCCTGAACCGAGAGAACCCAGAGGAACCCCCACCCCACCCCCACCTACCACTCCATGCTTTCTCTACTCCCTGCCTCAAACCACCCCTCCCCCAGATGGTACTTCAGTTTGGATCTATTGGGGGAGTGTGGCCACAGACCGGGGGATGATTGAATTGTTCAGAACCTGATTGGACCGTGTCCAATGTGCGGAAGATTTCCTTGAAATCTTCTCAAGCTCTTATGACTCACTGGGGGTTTAAGAGATCAGGATTGGTTCCACTGTCTGGGGTTAGTGTTTTACAAGGTCATTACACAGTCTTTTTGACCTCTTTTGAAGGTAGAGTTTTAGAAGGCTGGATGGAAGATTCTGAGCCTGGAATTAGGACCCCATGGAGGCAGTTCAGTAACTAAACTAATAAAGTTTTGAAAAGTTACACGTAAAGTAGAAGAATCTAGTGCGTGGGACAGTAAAGGATCCTTTCTCGTACAGAATAAAAGGTCTCAGCCTGTAGCTTAAACTTATAGAAAGTGATCCGCCTGCCTGCAGAGGCGCCCTTTTCAGCTGCTGCTCGCCAGAAGCCCTTGATTCCACTGGTTGACATGGCAGCAGTTACTGGCAAGAGGGAGAAAGGACGCTGCCGCCTAAGAGTGCAAGGCTGCTCAGGTCTCCAAGCGCCGTAGGAGGTCACCTGGCAGTGACTGTAGGGAGCTGGGTCATAGTGCACGTCGTGGGTATTAGGAAAGCCTGTATTCTTTCAATGAATGTCAGTAGGACCTTCCTTTAGCTGTAAGACTTGGTGGGCGGGGTGGGGTGGGGAGGGAGGAAAGGGTAGGAAGGGTGGGAAGGGAGAAGCAGACATAGTCATTTATGATTTGAAAGTTGGAAGTTTGTACCATCTGTTTGAGTATATGCACATTTAAAAAATATCATATAGTAAATGCAAACATGCCAAGTATTTTATAAAGATTAATAACAGACCTACTCTTACCTGGCAGTTTACTTAACTTACTGTTTTGAGTCCTAAACTTAGAGTTGTTAATGCTTATATATAATCTAACCAAAGAGTTACCCAGTAGGGTTTTAGTTTTTGAACTTTTATTTTCTTGTTGATTATAAATCCTGATTTTGGAATCTATTGCGCAAAAGAAGTTTCATTTTGGTTACTTAGACCTAAGATCACTTATTAAAAATCCTTATTTTCTCCAAGCCCAGCAAACGTTGACTTCTGGGCAAACCTGAAAACCTGAAAATGCCACTTTCATGCAGTTTGTTTGAAGTTAAGTGGAATCCTTTCAAATGACGAGCTGCAGAGAACTCAGCACCAAGGGCTGCCTATCTGTAGATAGCTGTAAAATGGAATATTTTTAAATGAAGGCAAATAAGTACTTAAAAGTGAGCTGAGCAATAAAATGGTCCAATAATAGGTAAATGCAACAGAAACAGAAGGAGACCTGGTTGCCTTATGCCTTTACTCTTACATGGAATAAATTCCCAATGCATATCCTATGTAAACCATAAGTGAAGGGAAATAAACCTCGTCATGCTCCATGCTGTGAGGTGTCCTTTGGATATTCTGTGATGACAGAGAAGCCTATTTTGTTTTGTTTTCAGCATCTTTCTCTGATGTACGTTTTTAAGGATTTTGTAAGAGCTGTTTTCAGTGTTTAAATTAGTGCTATTTTTCCTTGTTTTTAAAAATGAATCTCGTACTGTATCTTACTATGTCCATACAGATGTTACAAATCGACAGTTTTATTCTTAGACTCATGTGATCCAAGCTGTATATACCATATATAAACATTTTACATGAATCATTTAGTTTTTTAATTCATTTACTAATGCTATAAAATTTCCTATATTACCCCAGTAATTTGCATCAGCTGGTTTATATACTAAAGCAACATGTTTTGATGAGTTTCTTACATCCTTATCGAGGAATTGGGTTAGGAAAAAATACATAATTGTAAAACTGAGTTTGCTGTATTATACTTTTTTTCTTGAGTATTAGTTGTATTACTAATCATATGTTGATTAACTGTCTACTTAAAGTCAAGGTACCTGTATTTTTAATCCACTAATTTTTTTTTAGTTGGGAAATAGATTTCAGGTCTTTTATTAGACTAACATTTTTTGAGAAGTAAAATTGACTTCATATACAAAGCCTGTAATTTTAGGCGAAATGGAAGCAGAAATCTAGGAAGTTGTGCTTGCTTGTATGTTGAGTTTGGTCTCAGACTAAGTAATGCATCAGAATTCATCTGTTTGAAGCCTGAAATAATTTAGGACTCTGATTCACTGACCAAAAGTCAGTGTTGCAGAGATTTCTCTACCCCGTATGGTATTTTGTTAGATTGTTCAACAGGAAGCACATGATTGAGAACATCTTGGGACAGACCAAAACCACTGACAGATGGCAAGGCTCGGCGATTCTGATTTCCCTTCTCAAATCTGCTCAACTCCAAGAGTCTTGAGAAACTGCTAAAATTTTGCCTCTGTCACTCAAGTCTTACAAATGTTATCTTGTAAACCTTTGAGGTGAACTATTCCACTGTCTTGTACATAGGCATCTTATTCACTGCACCCTGTCACACCCAGCACCCCCCGCCCCGCACATTATTTGAAAGACTGGGAATTTAATGGTTAGGGACAGTAAATCTACTTCTTTTTCCAGGGACGACTGTCCCCTCTAAAGTTAAAGTCAATACAAGAAAACTGTCTATTTTTAGCCTAAAGTAAAGGCTGTGAAGAAAATTCATTTTACATTGGGTAGACAGTAAAAAACAAGTAAAATAACTTGACATGAGCACCTTTAGATCCCTTCCCCTCCATGGGCTTTGGGCCACAGAATGAACCTTTGAGGCCTGTAAAGTGGATTGTAATTTCCTATAAGCTGTAATAGTGGAGGTATTGTGGGTTCATTTGAGTAAGCCCTCCAAAGATACCATTCAAATAACCTGGGAGAATGTCATAAATTATTCAGATAATTAACACTGCATGAATCTGATTCAGAGGCATGCATTTACATATGTTGCCCTAATTACCATTTGATGATCATAAATACAAGTGAATGACATTGGACTTTTAGTAACAAACTTAATTTTTAAAAAGGTGTAGACAATGGTGGTTAAAAAAAAAAAAAAAACAGGTACCAGGTTCTGTGTGTTTGCACCAAGTAATTGACATGTTTTTTAATACATGTGGACCATGAACAGTATTCATTCTACTTTTTCAAATGATATGCTGTAGAAAATATTCCTTGAAGATGTGAGATTTAAAAATTTTTCCCTTTCAATGTTGTTATGTATTCTACTGGTTTTTGATTGATAGCACAGTGATAAATCATAATACTAGACAAAATTGTCTTCTCTTTCAAACCAGAGCCATATATATGTCTGTATATATGGGACCTACTGCTTCTCTGAGGAAATGCATAATCTGTTAATATCAGACAAAATGAGCAATTGGCAGTGCTCATAATATATTCCAATTTTTATTGGAATTTTCGATGGAATGTTATTTCAATAAAGCCATGTAAGGTGAAACTTTGATAACTTTTTACTCTTCAAGTTAGGGTAAATTCTGATCCAATATTCAATTCATTTGTGTACTCCCACATGCAAAATGCTAAATTACAATGCAGACATTAAGAAAAAGTATTGACTGGAGGGGTTGAATTCCTTGAGAATTTATTTTATAGTCTAAATCACAAATACTTTACTCAATTTAGTTTTTAAAATAGTAAACTGAATATTTTTGTTGTAAGCCTATCAGAGTCAATCCTTCGTTTGGAATTGTTTTCCTGTTTTTCCTTACTATAAATCATTTAAAAACTGAATTCATTTTCTTAGATGGCATAAGTCTGTCTCTTGAGAAATAAGTAAAATACTCCTATTTTCAGTATCTGTAGCACCTGAAATAGGTCTTTGTATAGCCAGAAACAAGTTATGTTGAAGTTAGCTTTTCTTTGTCAACAGTTTTGGACAATAAAAATCTGAAAGTATTAACACTTGATTTTCTACTGGGGCCCTTCAAACTTGGTTGGAAGAAATTCAACCAGAATATCTACATTAGAGTATAATCATGTGTGGTAGGAAGATGGACTAGTTAATCAAGATTTGTTGTCACTTAAATTTTTTGTGATTTTTTTCCAAGCCAGTTTTTTTAAATTCTAAATGTGTTTTGAGGTATGGGTACATTAATTGTAATGTAAACTATTATACAACTGTTTTTGCGACTTTATAGGCAGGTAAATTTTGCTATTACTATTGAATACAAATGACAATTCATTTATGACCACTCAAACAGCGTTAGTAACCATTTAGTGACAAAGGATTAAAACATCCATCTGGATGTTAATTTTGAAGATGTAAATTATATGTTGTTTAAATTTTTCCAGGCATCTGAAAACCTTATCTGCTAGACAATGTAAGATTCACACAGAGTTATCTGGGATTCTGATTTTTTAAATAGTACATATCATTAAACCATTTTCTCTAAATGTAAGAAGAGCAGAAAAAATCTTATAAGATTATCAGATTTTTCTAATGACACAGAAATGTAAGAAAAAAATCCCTTTATATTGAAAAAAGATGCAGTCAAAGTCTTTTCAGACATGCCCAAACTTTGAGAATTTCTTCAACCATCTAATGCTATAAAGATTTTTGTTCTTCCTGTTCACAACCAGTTGTATAACAGAAATACTAGCTACTGTTTTCCTTCCTGTGTGTGAAGTAATGAATCATTGATTATGTGACTTGTTATGTATTCAATTAAACACTAAAGAATAAAACATTCACTCCTTTAATTATTCCTCTTGGCTCCTTGGCATGGATTGGC